TAAATAAAATAAGCCAGTCACAGAAGAACAAATGCTTTATGATTATACTATATGAGTTATCTAAAGTAGTCAAATTCATAGGAACAGAGAATGGTGGTTACCAGGGACTCACTTTCAATTGGTTAAGTTTCAGTTACGAAAGACGAATAAGTTCTAGAGATATACTGTACCACATAGTACGTATAGTTAGCAACAATACGTTGATCACTTTAAAATCTGCTAGGAGGGTAGATCTCATGTCAAGTGTCTTACTTGCCCTCTGCTCCCAAAATAAAGGTACTCAAGAAAAACTTTGTAGATGATAAACATGCCTACTATCTTCATTGGGTGATGGTATTACGAATGTATGCATATGTCCAAACTCATCAAATTGTATACGTTAAAAATGCACAGTTTTTTTGTATATAAACTATACCTCAATAAAGCTATTGTAATAAATCTCCAATATAGCATCTATTAATGGTCATCACTCCAACATAATTTGAAGAAATGAAAATTATAATATAAACCACGACATAGCTATTTGTTTCGAACAAAAAATAAATATATTAATAATTAATCTTCTTAAAGAAGAAAAATATTTAGTGTAGAATTATTCAGTGTGTTGCTGGTTTTGTGTCTTCTTAGAAATGTAATAGCAGGCTGTATATACAAGATCCATTTTCATATAAATAGATTACAATGGTCCATTAATTTTTTAAGTATTTATCTGTGGTCAACTGAAAATATATTTTCGACCCGCCTCGCATGGGCCCAGGGGGCGGGGGTTTGGGTGGCTGCCCTCAGTATTGCCTGCACAAATATCTACCAAGTCTGCGACGAATAGCTCCAGCAACTTTGCACCGTGTTTTCCAGTAAGCCTACCGACAGGCACTGTGCAGATTCAAGCAGAGAGAAGTCCAAGCACTGAGGCCGCTGCTGCACCGGCCATCCTGAGACCCTAGTCGACCTTCCGGCCTCCGCATCCCCGCCCCGCACTAGGACCCCTGCAGACGATCAGGCGGCAGCCGGGGTGACTTTCTTCCTCTTTTGGCAACATGGCGGGCGGAGAAGCTGGGGTGACTCTGGGGCAGCCGCACCTTTCGCGTCAGGATCTCACCACCTTGGATGTTACCAAGTTGACGCCACTTTCACACGAAGTTATCAGCAGACAAGCCACAATTAATATAGGTACAATTGGTCATGTAGCTCATGGGAAATCCACAGTCGTCAAAGCTATTTCTGGAGTTCACACCGTCAGGTTCAAAAATGAACTAGAAAGAAATATTACAATCAAGCTTGGATATGCTAATGCTAAGATTTATCAACTTGATGACCCAAGTTGCCCTCGGCCAGAATGTTATCGATCTTGTGGGAGCAGTATGCCTGATGAGTTTCCTACAGACATTCCAGGAACCAAAGGGAACTTCAGATTAGTCAGACATGTTTCCTTTGTTGACTGTCCTGGCCACGATATTTTGATGGCTACTATGCTGAACGGTGCAGCAGTGATGGATGCAGCTCTTCTGTTGATAGCTGGTAATGAATCTTGCCCTCAGCCTCAGACATCTGAACACCTGGCTGCTATAGAGATCATGAAACTGAAGCATATTTTGATTCTACAAAATAAAATTGATTTGGTAAAAGAAAGGCAGGCTAAAGAACAATACGAGCAGATCCTTGCGTTTGTCCAAGGTACAGTAGCAGAGGGAGCTCCCATTATTCCAATTTCGGCTCAGCTGAAATACAATATTGAAGTTGTTTGTGAGTACATAGTAAAGAAAATTCCAGTACCCCCAAGAGACTTTACTTCAGAGCCCCGGCTTATTGTTATTAGATCTTTTGATGTCAACAAACCTGGCTGTGAAGTTGATGACCTTAAGGGAGGTGTAGCTGGTGGTAGTATCCTAAAAGGAGTATTAAAGGTGGGCCAGGAGACAGAAGTAAGACCTGGTATTGTTTCCAAAGATAGTGAAGGAAAACTCATGTGTAAATCAATCTTTTCCAAAATTGTTTCACTTTTTGCGGAGCATAATGATCTGCAATATGCTGCTCCAGGCGGTCTTATTGGAGTTGGAACAAAAATTGACCCCACTTTGTGCCGGGCTGACAGAATGGTGGGGCAAATACTTGGTGCAGTCGGAGCTTTACCTGAGATATTCACAGAATTGGAAATTTCCTATTTCCTGCTTAGACGGCTTCTAGGTGTACGCACTGAAGGAGACAAGAAAGCAGCAAAGGTTCAAAAGCTGTCTAAGAATGAAGTGCTCATGGTGAACATAGGATCCCTGTCGACAGGAGGGAGAGTTAGTGCTGTCAAGGCCGATTTGGGCAAAATTGTTTTGACCAATCCAGTGTGCACAGAGGTAGGAGAAAAAATTGCCCTTAGCCGAAGAGTTGAAAAACACTGGCGTTTAATTGGTTGGGGTCAGATAAGAAGAGGAGTGACAATCAAGCCAACAGTAGATGATGACTGAAGAATACCGGTTAAATAATACATTCGGATGGAGCTGGAAGTTGCAATTTCTCTTTAACAACCAAGGGGTTTATTTTCAAAGCGATATTGGGGAATTGATTTCACAGTTTGTTACCTTAGTAGGTAACGGTAAGGTTATTCTCTCTTTTTTTTTTTGGTTATGAAAACTTAGGGACTACAATTAGTATAAAAATTGGCATAATGTTGGATTGAATCTACATTTTGGCAGAAGTTAAGCATTCCCACATAATGTCAAAATTATACATTATGCAGTTTTTTTGTTTGTTTTATTTTGTTTTGTTTTTGAGTCTGGCTTTGTCACCTAGGCTGGCATGTAGTGGCATGATCTGCAATCTCTGCCTCCCAGGTTCAAGCGATTCTCCTGCCTCAGCCCCCCAAGTAGCTGAGATTACAGGTGTGTGCCACCACACGGGGCTAATTTTTGTATTAGTAGAGACGGGGTTTCGGCATGTTGGCCAGGCCAGTCTCTCCTGACCTCAGGGTGATCAGCCCACCTCGGCCTCACAAAGTGCCGGGATTACAGGCGTGAGCCACCTTGCCTAGCCCACATCATGCAGTTTGAAATGAAACTTTGCCACAACCAGCCTTTGCTGTAGCACACACATATATCACTGAAACTGTTCGAAATAAAGTTTTTTTTTGTTTTTCATGATTCGTCTTTGAGTACCTCCAGGCTGAAGGACTGTTGTACCAGTAAAAACTTAAAGGCACAAATTATCCTTGAAGACCTTCTCCCTTTTCTTTGGCCCCATATTTTATGTTGCTTTATCTTTGAAATTTTGCATGAAAAGGATGCAATGAATGGGTTCGAATTGCATGAAAAGGATGCACGAATGGGTTCGAATGAAATTGTCCTTTAGAGCATGATTACTTGTTCCCATGGGCAAATAATTTTCTCCCCTTGCTCTTCCTGGCCTGAAATACGGGAAACTAGAGTCAGAAGTTATCTCCCTCTCCCTGTGATGCCTTGAGATGTTTTTCTGCATTGTTTTATGCCTGAAATCCAATAGTCTTCCTCCATTGGAAAATACTGTTATACCAAATAATTCTAGATGAGTAACAAAGATCCTTCTAGGCCTTCATTTTATGTTTTTTCTTAACTGTTATATGATTGTGACACAGATTATAATATTACTAATTTTTGGATGTTTCAAAAGGTCAATAAGTAAAAGATGTTAGAAAGCAAAAAAAAAAAAAAAAAAAAAAAAGAAAATAT